CGTTGTAGCATGTGTCAGTACTCCATTCTTTTTTATTGCATGGGTATGTCACATTTTATTTACCATTAATCAGTTGGTGGCCATTTGTATTGTTTCCACTCTGTTGCCCAAGCTAGAGTGCAGTGGCTTACTGTACTGACAATCATGGCTTACTGCAGCCTTGACCTCCTGAGTCCAAGCCATTCTTCCTCCTCAGCCTCGCAAGTAGCTTGGATTACAGATGCCCGCCAGCATGCCTGGCTAATTTTTAAGAATGTTTTGAAGAGATGAGGTCTCCCTATGTTGCCCAGGCTGGTCTGGAACTCCCGGGCTCAAGCCATCTTCCCAAAGTGCTGGGAATACAGACATGAGCCACCATGCCCAGTCTACTTTTAGTTTTTTTAAGGTCAGAAAAAAAAACAATTGTACAAACACAAAACAATTTAACAATCTATTATTCCTTTCAACATTCCTTCAGTCACTTTTTTTTTTTTTTTTTTTGAGACAGAGTCTCGCTCTGTTGCCCATGCTGGAGTGCAGTATCCTGGTCATAGCTCATTACAGCCTGGAACTCCTTGGCTCAAGTGAGCCTCCTGCCTCAGCCTCCGGAGTAGCTGGGCTTCCAGGCACGCCCCACCACACCAGACTAAGGCCTTGAGTGATTAAAAAGAAAATCTTTTCCTGTGTAGGCACGATCGCAATATGGATGAACCACAGCCTTTGTTCCCGTCTGCACAAGGCTTCTCCCCCGTCTTTGTGTCTCCGGAGCCTTGCACGTGGTAGGTGCTCGGCATTCGTTGACTGGATCAAGTAGGGCGAGGGAGCGCGGCCCGTTCCGGTTTGAAACTGCTCTGGACGCCGAATTAGTGTTTGGCAGCGCCTGGTGGTCTTCAATCCCAGCCCCTCCGGCCCGCCGCGCCCCCCGGGACCAAAACAAGCGGAGGCGAGCGCGGGCGCGCGGGGCATGCCGGGAGCCCCCCGGTGGGCAGGTGCCTGGGCGGGGCGCGCCGCGGTTGGCGCCTGGGCGGCTGGGCGGCTGCCTAGCACCCGGAAGAGCCGTCAACTTAGCGAGCGCAACAGGCTGCCGCTGAGGAGCTGGAGCTGGTGGGGACTGGGCCGCAATGGACAAGCTGAAGAAGGTGCTGAGCGGGCAGGACACGGAGGACCGGAGCGGCCTGTCCGAGGTGAGTGAGCCCGGGGCCGTCGGCCCCCTCTCGTGTATATGTATTTTTTTTTTTTCAATTTTAGGTTGTTGAGGCATCTTCATTAAGCTGGAGTACCAGGATAAAAGGCTTCATTGCGTGTTTTGCTATAGGAATTCTCTGCTCACTGCTGGTAAGATTTCCCTTCCTCCTCTGTCTTTTCCTCTCATGTGCAAACACTGTACTTTAAATTCCAGGGTACTGTTCTGCTGTGGGTGCCCAGGAAGGGACTACACCTCTTCGCAGTGTTTTATACCTTTGGTAATATCGCATCAATTGGGAGGTAACTGTTTTTTAAAAATCCAATTTTAGCCAGAACGGCTTGTGTGCGTGTGTTTGCCTTTTAGTACCATCTTCCTCATGGGACCAGTGAAACAGCTGAAGCGAATGTTTGAGCCTACTCGTTTGATTGCAACTATCATGGTGCTGGTAAGGTCTGCTTTTTAGCTGGACTTCTCAGAGTCATTAATTAATGTTTCCTTTCTTCCTTTAGTTGTGTTTTGCACTTACCCTGTGTTCTGCCTTTTGGGTAAATGTATATTTTAATTTTTCTTAACCATTACTCTCCTATAACCATATTATTATTTTTCCAGTGGCATAACAAGGGACTTGCACTTATCTTCTGCATTTTGCAGTCTTTGGCATTGACGTGGTAAGTAACCTTTTAAACAATCCCCTCCCACACATTTGACCCTTTGTTTTGTTTTTCATTATAGGTACAGCCTTTCCTTCATACCATTTGCAAGGTAAGACTGTGTATTTGGAAATAATGATTTCTTTCCACTCATCTTTGTGTCTTTTCTTTCCTAGGGATGCTGTGAAGAAGTGTTTTGCCGTGTGTCTTGCATAATTCATGGCCAGTTTTATGAAGCTTTGGAAGGCACTATGGACAGAAGCTGGTGGACAGTTTTGTAACTATCTTCGAAACCTCTGTCTTACAGACATGTGCCTTTTATCTTGCAGCAATGTGTTGCTTGTGATTCGAACATTTGAGGGTTACTTTTGGAAGCAACAATACATTCTCGAACCTGAATGTCAGTAGCACAGGATGAGAAGTGGGTTCTGTATCTTGTGGAGTGGAATCTTCCTCATGTACCTGTTTCCTCTCTGGATGTTGTCCCACTGAATTCCCATGAATACAAACCTATTCAGCAACAGCACATAAGCCTTGGGTGCAAGTGATTCCCAGGTGGCAAAAGGCAGCCCCATCAGAGATCACGGGAGCAACAGTAAGGGACAGAGTTTTGGGGTCCACTTGTCCCTCAGCATGGAAGCCATCACCGTGGTCCTGCATAGAGTGAGTCTGCTTCTACTCTGGCATCTGAGAACAAGTGACTCTGCTTTAGACAAGCCCCTGGAGAGCCTGGCCATGGAGTGAGGTAGAAAAGAAGCACTTTTTGGTGGTATATGCTGTTTCTGAATTTGAATCTAAGCATTCTTGGTGTTCTGATTCTGCGCCTGACTGTGGAATGTATTTTCTGACATTAGGTGCAGACTCTTTTTCTCTTGGGTTTTATTTCCCATCCCTCCCTCCCTCTCCCTGCATATCTTTCTTTATGACCTCCTGGCACTAGATGGGGAAAGAACAGAGCAGCAGCAGAAAATGCTGCTGTTTTTTTTTTGGACGAGAGCCCATAGGAGTTGAAAAATCCTGCTGCTCTCAGCTATATTTTTTTCTCCATTATTTATAAATGTTTGCTTTTAAACTGATTTTATTTTCCATTCTCCCCTGGAGTTGGGCCAGGGGAGAGTGGGGTGGGAAGACAGATCCCTGCTGTGCAGCCAGCAGGAAGTAGGCACGCCTGCCCAGTGACCTTTAAATAGTCCCAGTGTTTGCACTTAGCCTGTGCTGGGGACACTGGGGATAAACTGCAGGTGGTCTCATGTCAGCCTGATGCCTAACCTACAAAGTGCTTTTGTGTCCACGATCTTACCTGGTTCTTATGGAGAGCCTTGTGAGGAAGCAGGGATTGTTATACCACTGTGCAGTCAAGGGAATCAAGGCCCACACTGGTTTTTGGATCCACCCAAAGCCACAGCTTCAGCCTCCTTCATGACCCCAGAGTTTCCTGGCCTGTTTCTGGTTGTGCCTCCTGTAACTGCCTGTGACTGTTTCCCTCGTTTTCATCAGCCAAGCCATCTCCTCCCTGGCCCTCCCTGCCCATCTCTTTTGGAAGCTTCTTCCTGGATCTGCAGGATGTTCACTGTCCCTTGTGTTCCCTTTCAGCTCCTCCTTGTTGCCTGACTACGATTAGTGCCCTGTCTTGTCAGCCAGCATTCCTGGCCCTCCAGGACCTCCAGAGTCATCCTACAAATGACGTTTATCTGGATTGCCTTTCTGTTCTTTGCACAGGGCCAACTGGTCCACTAGGGCTCCTCCTCTGTCACTGCTAAACCAAAGGAAGTGGCCTGCTGGTTGTCCCCTTTCTTGTGGCTAATTGCTGAACCTTTCTTTGTCCTACTGTGGCTAAGAACTCTGACTGGTTTTTTTTTTTTTTTCTTTTTGAGATGGAGTCTCACTCCGTCGCCCAGGCTGGAGTGCAGTGGCGTGATCTCTGCTCACTGCAACCTCCACCTCCCGGGTTCAAGCAATTCTCCTGCCTCAGCCTTCCAAGTAGCTGGGATTACAGGTGCCCGCCACCACGCCCGTGCTAATTTTTGTGTTTTTAGTGGAGACAGGGTTTCACCATGTTGGCCAAGCTGGTCTGGAACTCCTGACCTCAGGTAATCCGCCCACCTTGACCTCCCAAAGTGCTGGGATTACAGGTGTGAGCCACTGTGCCCTGCTGATCTTTTCTTCTGAGGCTGGGGAGGTGTGAACAAGCCTGACGGGGCCAGAGAGAGGAGCTAGTCTTCCCAGGTTCTTTCTAGGCTATTGATGACATCCAGTCATCTGCTCAGGTCACTAACCTGTCCTCAGCCAGGAAAGGAAATTTTATGCTACCCCTCTGGCTTTTGTGGGATTCTTTCACATCCCAGGTGCCTCTTGGAGACAGATCTCAGAAGGGCTGTGGTGTCAGAAGGGACATGGAGGAGGTCAGGAGGGCTCATGGTTCCTTTTCTTTAGAACTGATACGAGGCTTGGCTAGTCACTGTGAGCTCCAGCAGCTCCAGCAGCCTGGAATAAGACACCTAGAAGGCTCATCCCTCCATGTCCATGTCCTTTTTTTTTTTTTAGATTGAACAACCATGCTTTGTTTAAAAAATAATCTCAGCAAACTAGGGATACAAGAGAATTTCCTCAACCTGTCGAAGGGCATCTTTAAAATATCTACTGCTAACATCCTATGTAATGATGAAAGGCTGAATGTTTTCCCCTAAGATTGAGAATAAGACAGAGATGTCAACTCTTACCACTTCTATTCAACGTTGTACTGAAAATTCTAGCCACTGCAATCATGTTTTAATTGGGAGTAGGGGGAAAGAGGGAGGGAAGGAGAAAAATGAAAGGCCTTTAGATTGAAAAGAAATGAGTAAAACTGTCTATTCACAGATATTATCATCTATGTAGAAAACCAAATCAAATCCATTACTAAGTTACTGAAACCAGCAAGTGAGTTTCGCAACACAGCAGGATATATAATTGATATACACAAATCAATTGTGTTTCTCCATGTTAGAAGTAAAGAATTAGGAATTGAAAATTTAAAAATAATACCATTTACAATAGCATTAAAATATAAAATTCTTGGGAATAAACCCGACAAACTATGTGGATTATCTGTACACTGATAACTAAAAAGCATTGCTAAGAAAAATTAAGACCTAAGTAAATATCTTGTTGATAGGTTGAGAGACTCAACATTGTTGATGTTAATTCTTTCCCATATTAATCTATAGATATAATGCAGTCCCCATCCAAAGCCAAGCAGGCTTTTTTTTTTTTTTTTTTGTAGAAATTAAAAACTGGTTTTAAGATTCACATGGCATGCAGATGATCTAGAAGATCCACAGTAACTCTCCTGCTGTGCAGCTGGTTCCTAACAGGTCATGGACCTGTCCATGGCCTGTAGGTTGGGAACCTCTGCTACAGAGGATCCAGATTTAAATTCAGAAGAAGCTTCATCTATTTCTGTAGTTTCATTTTCTTGCAATAACTGCTGCATCAAACTTGAACTTCGCAGGATTTTCTGAAGCTGCTCAATTTGGCCATCTTGCTTTTTAATTGTATTTCTTAACACTAGAATTTTCTATTTCAAGTTTTTGTACGTGGCCTTGCGTCTCCTTAGTACATTTTATAGTCGCTGTAAGTTGATTCCATTTTTCTTGAAATTGAATTCTCATCTGACCTAATTTCTTCCTTGAATCCTACATCTCACTTTCTCAATGGACGCAGTGACGCAATGAAGCATCCAGCAAAGCTTTTGTTGTTGATTGTTTAGGACGTCACCCTGTTTTTGTTGAAGTTGTCTCACAACTACTTCTCTTTCTGCTTTCTCTCTTTCATATTGACATTGTTTTTCTTTCAAATGATTAACTTTATTGATCATCCTCTTGTTCTTCTAGCAAAAGACGGTGCTTTATGCACTCAGCTTGAAGATTTTGTGCTGTAGCATCACATTTGGCTTGACTATCAATTACTGTTTTTTCTTGATTGTCAGCTTTGTTGTGAACATCATCCAGTTGCTGTTGAAGCAACATATTTTGTCTTCGTAGTTGACATAATCTTACTTGCTTTTCTGTGCATTTTTCTACTTTATCTTGGCCACTTGTGTACATTTTTTCAATGTCCTTCATTTGACACCGTTTGGTTTAGCTCTCTTTGTATGTGTTCAAAAACCAAAGCGTTTTCTTTCAGAGCCTCTCTTGTGTTATGGAGCTCAGTTTTGAGGCACCTGGACTTACTCTCAGCTTTAGAAAGTTGCTGAGAAAGAATCAGAACATGAGAATTCAAATTTTCCTGTAAATGACGCAATTTATCTACTGTGCCCTGGAAATCAAGCTCTTGGTCTCTTTCTGTTGAGTGACTTTGATCATGATCATGTAGAGCAACATTCAGTCTACGATGGTATGATTCCATTTCGTCAGTCTTTGCCTGCTTTGTTTTTCCTTCTCCAGTTTAGAACGGAGCATTGTGTTCTCATCTGTCAGAGCAGTAAGCTGTCCACTATAATGGGCTATCGTTTTTGTTGATTTTTCCCCATTCTGTTTTAGAGCCTTTTGAAGGTCTTCATGCTTTCTTTTTATAATTTCAATGTCTTTTAAGTATTTCTTTTCCAGGATTTGATTTTTTATTGTGTGTATTTCCAGCCTGAGCCTGGCAATTTCATCTTGCATCAAATGGTTTTTATGCAACAGGTCTTCTTCTTTTTCATGACTATCAGAAATCTCAAACTGCAGAGTTCTTGTTCCCATTCAAGTTTTTGATATTCTGTGATATTTCTTTTTTTTCAGATAGTCTCTTTTGTAGTACACTAGTCTTTTTCATTTTTTAATTTTTACTGTAAGTCACTCAGTGATTATCTTTAAGTTCCACTGATCTTTTACATAAATAAACTGCATTTTTAATTTTCTTTTTTTATATGAGATTCTGGAAATACTTCTTTTTTTAAATTATACTTTAAGTTCTGGGGTACATGTGCAGAACATGCGGGTTTGTTACATAGGTATACATGTAATGTTATCCCTCCCCTAGCCCCCACCCCCGGACAGGCCCCGGTATGTGATGTTCCCCTCCCTTTTCCATGTGTTCTCATTGTTCAACTCCCACTTATGAGTGAGAACATGTGGTGTTTGGTTTTCTGTTCTTGTGTTAGTTTGCTGAGAATGATGGTTTCCAGCTTCATCCATGTCCCTACAAAGGACATGAACTCATCCTTTTTTTATGGCTGAATACTATTCCATGGGTGTATATATGCCACATTTTCTTTATCCAGTCTATAATTGATGGACATTTGGGTTGGTTCCAAGTCTTTGCTGTTGTGAACAATGCTGCAGTAAACATACATGTGCATGTGTCTTTATAGTAGAATGATTTATAACCCTTTGGGTATATACCCAGTAATGAGATTGCTGGGTTAAATGGTATTTCTAGTTCTAGATCCTTGAGGAATCGCCACACTGTCTTTCACAATGGTTGAACTAATTTACACTCCCACCAACAGTGTAAAAGTATTCCTATTTCTCCCTGTCCTTTCCAGCATCTGTGGCCACCATGCCACTTTTTAATGATTGCCATTCTAACTGGCATGAGATGGCATCTGATGGTGGTTTTGATTTGCATTTCCCTAATGACCAGTGATGATGAGCATTTTTTCATATGTTTGTTGGCTGCATAAATATCTTCTTTTGAGAAGTGTCTATCCTTCGCCCACTTTTCGATGGGGTTGTTTTGCTCTTATAAATTTGTTTAAGTTCTATGTAGATTCTGGATCTTAGCCCTTTGTCAGATGGATAGATTGCAAAAATTTTCTCCCATTCTGTAGGTTGCCTGTTCACTCTGATGATAGTTTCTTTTGCTGTGCAGAAGCTCTTTGGTTTAATTAGATCTCATTTTGTCTATTTTGGCTTTTGTTGCCATTGCTTTTGGTGTTTTAGTCGTGAAGTCTTTGCCTATGCCTATGTCCTGAATGGTATTGCCTAGGTTTTCTTCTAGGGTTTTTATGGTTTTGGGTCTTACGTTTAAGACTTCCTCTTTTCCTAATTGAATACCCTTTATTTCTTTCTCTTGCCTGATTGCCCTGGCCAGAACTTCCAGTACTATGTTGAGTAGGAATGGTGAGAGAGGGCATCCTTGTCTTGTGCTGGTTTTCCAAGGGAATGCCTCTAGTTTTTGCCCATTCAGTATGATATTGGCTGTGGGTTTGTCATAAATAGCTCTTCTTATTTTGAGATGCGTTCCATCAATACCTGGTTTATTGAGAGTTTTTAGCATGAAGGGCTGTTGAATTTTGTTGAATGCCTTTTCTGCATCTATTGAGTTAGGGAGGATTCCCTCTTTTTCTATTGTTTGGAATAGTTTCAGAAGGAATGGTACCAGCTCCCTTTTGTACCTCTGGTAGAATTCGGCTGTGAATCCATCTGGTCCTGGACTTTTTATGGTTGGTAGGCTATTAATTACTGCCTCAATTTCAGAACTTGTTATTGGTCTATTCAGGAACTCGACTTCTTCCTGGTTTAGTCTTGGGAGGGTGTATATGTCCAGGAATTTATCCATTTCTTCTAGATTTTCTACTTTATTTGCGTAGAGTTGTTTATAGTATTCTCTAATGGTAGTTTGTATTTCTGTGGTATCGGTGGTGATATCCCCTGTATCATTTTTTATTGCATTTATTTGATTCTTCTCTCTTTTCTTCTTTATTAGTCTGGCTAGCAGTCTATCTATTTTGTTGATCTTTTCAAAAAACCAGCTCCTGGATTCATTGTTTTTTTCGTGGTCTCTATCTCCTTCAGTCCTGCTCTAATCTTAGTTATTTCTTGTCTTCTGCTAGCTTTTGAATTTGTTTGCTCTTGCTTCTCTAGGTCTTTTAATTGTGATGTTAGGGTGTTGATTTTAGATCTTTCCTGCTTTCTCTTGTGGGCATTTAGTGCTATAAATTTCCCTCTACACACTGCTTTAATTTTGAAATGGAGTTTTGCTCAGTTTCCCAGGCTAGAGTGCGGTGGCATGATCTCAGCTCACTGCAACCTCTGCCTTCTGGGTTCAAGTGATTCTTGTGCCTCAGCCTCCCAAGAAACTGGGACTACAGGCATGTGCCACCACACCCGGCTAATTTTTGTATTTTTAGTAGAAACAGGGTTTCACCATGTTGGCCAGGCTGGTCTCGAACTCCTGACCTCAAGTGATCCTCCTGCCTCGGCCTCCCAAAGTGCTGGGATTACAGGCGTGAGCCACCATGCCCAGCCCCATGTCCTTTTTAATGCCTGGATTGACTTTGTGGGACATGAGGCCAAGGTACCTTTTAAGATGTCACCTGTATAGCATACTAGTAGTGAATGTAGGCTTTGAAGTCAGATGCATCTGGCTGTGAGCTGTGACTAGTCATATACTAGTTGTGTCATTTTGAACAGGTTACCTAACCTCTGGCTCCTCAGTTTGTTCATCTGTTTAAAAATTGTGGGAATAACAGTTCCTGCTGGGTCATTGCAAGATGTCAGTGAGACGTGTCAAGTGCTTAGAATAGGGCTTGGCATAAGTAGAGTCTCAGTAGGGTAGGTGTTATTTAATCCCAGAAATAACTGACAACTTTGGAAGATGAGAGTGAATGTCTCCGATCATTAATTTATTTAACAAATACTTATCTAGTACTATGTGCCCGGCGCTGTAGACACTGCCATGTTTTATCTCATTCAATATTCACAGTGACTGCCCAGTGAATGGTATTGCCTCCATCCTCTGAGAAGGTAAAGAGCCTATCCCAGACCCCACGAGTGGAGGCGTCAGGGAGGGGTTCTTGGCAGGAGATGGGTCTTGTAGAAAGGCTTCTGCTTTGCTTTCACTCACGGCCTGTGGCCAGTTTGCTCAGACAGCTCCCATCAGGACACCATTGGCAGCTTTTGCATGACCCTGCCTCCCAGGGTCTTCCTGCGTTTTTCCTTAAGTTGCCTTATTCTTTGGTTGTTTCCCTACTTGTTTTTGTTAGACTGTGGGAGGAAGAAATCCATTTCAAATCTGCTGAAACCTGTTACCAAGCAACAGCAGTGATTAAAAGCAACCTGATGAGTGAGTAAAGAATTAGGGTTTCAGACCTGTAGTTAATGATGGTCTCTGTCTCCCTGCTGCCCTGCATTCCCTTCCCTTCCGTTCACTGCTGGGTGAAGGAGGGCTTGCTGCATTTTGGAAGTTAAGGGAACCAATAAGGTGACTCTTTTGCAGATTGGAATATGGTGCTCAGCCAGCCATATGGAAGCACTGTCCTGGCGTGATCTGCCCTGGGCTGTTGGCTCTCTGAGTGCTGTCTTGGGAGGAGCACTGCCCTTCAGAACAGAAGAGATGGCTTCCAGTCCCCTCTCCCCCTTCTCCCAGTCTCTCTGAGGCTGCTTGTTGGGTATTGGGCGTGCTGTGTACTAACTCACTCCCGTCTCTTGTCTCATTATCTGAAATGCATCCCCTTTTGCAGAAAGGGCTCAAACGGAGCCTTCAGTTCTGCTCCTCTGCATAGCCGTAGCTCAGATCCTAGCTCAAGATGTCTTGTCTGGGAAGGGCAAAACATGGTCCCCAGTGTAGCATTTTCACTGGGTTGATTATCTCAGTGGTGGATCATCTATCACCCTTGTGTGGTGACTTTGTGAATTATCTGCCTGAGTGCCACTTCCCTTCCACCCTAATCACTGCAGGCTCAGGGAGCAAGAAATAAAATCATGAAATGCATTCCAAATAAAATTACCTTTTGGCTGGGTGCAGTGGCTCACACCTGTAATCTGAGCACTTTGGGAGGCTGAGGTGGGTGGATCGCTTGAGGTCAGGAGTTCAAGACCAGCCTGGCCAACATGGCAAAACCCCATCTCTACAAAAAATACAACAGCAAAAAAATCAGCCAGGCTAGCTGGTGTGCGCCTATAATCCCAGCTACTTGGGAGGGAGGCTGAGGCACAAGAATTGCTTGAACCCAGGAGGTGGAAGTTCAGTGAGCCGAGATCGCACCCCTGCACTCCAGCCTGAGCAACAGAGTGAGACTCTGTCTCAAAAATAAATAAAAAAAAAAATCACTTTTTGATACTTCTGTTAAAATAGATAATAAGGAACCATATCTTAAAGTGTGGAGGATCTGGCTTGGCTTCTGTTTTTGATAGCTCTATGAAAGTGACAGATTTGCATCATGAGACTTAGTGGAATGAATTGGGAAATTGAAGGGCAGCCCAGTGGCTATGGATTCTATTTTCTATGGGACTGTCTACGCCAGGCTTTATTTTCTCTTTGCTCAGATAACTTCTGACTAGAGTCGACGGTAGGATTATAAATGGTTTAAAATACGTATTCTCAAACCTCATTTTCAGCATATAAATTTTTAAGAATCAGTGTTTAAAGGTACGTGAAACCATTTGCTAGATTTTTGTCCTAGTTTTTTTTTTTTAATTTAAAAATCTTAAGTTTTTTTTAGTAAGCTTAAGATGTCCAGTAGTTTATTTGCAGACAGCATTTTTAAAAAGTGAATAGATGTTTAACTGAAGTTAAATACAAATTTATGTCTGTGTAACTCTTGGTAAGATATAACAAAACCTAGACATCTAAATTTTTTGGAAATTTTTATTTTAAAAGTTTGTTGGGAGGTAAAATTGTGTGACTTTACCTTCTGGTTAATAGTTTTATAGTTAAGAAGAAAGTCCAGCGAAGTTTACTTGATCTCAGTTGCACTCAAGAATAGGGGATTTAGTTCCACTTTGGTTATTTTCACTTCTACCCTAAATTCATAGTCCCTGATACTTAAGCTTTACCCTTGGCTTACCAGTTTTCATTGCAGCGAGTAAATGGGGAGTAGCAGAGCCTTTGTTAATGTAAATTGACAAAAAGTATGTCCTTTTCTAGCAGGAGCAGATAAACTGATAATGGTCTTAGAAATGTAGAAAATGATTTTTTGTAGACAGGATGATCTGTCTAGATTGTAGCAAATGATGGTACATATTCACAACAAAGTTGTGCCACTACATTTAATAAACAGCCACAAACAACAAAAGGACAACTGGTCCCCGATATAAATGGACTAGCTACCTGGACATAATATCCTTGTGAGGCATCCTTAAAGGACAAATTGCAGCTGGTATTTGGGTGAATGTTGTTGCTCTGTGCCTGTTGAATGTCCATGCTACAAGAAGTTATGAGCCTTGTTCTAAGTACAGATGAACCTTGTATTTGTGTAATCTCCCAAGGGAGAGCTATGGTTTACATTCAATTTTTTGGTCTTTCTGCTATGAAACGTGTTTATTTTGCCTCTGTCAATGTGTTTGCAACCTTAAGTAAGGAAAGGGAAAAAAAAAATAGCCCTCTGAACTCTGATCTTTTGCCGCTTCTGTAGATTTTGATTGTGAAGTTGGGAGTGAGGACATTCAAAAGCCCATGGTGAATGCATATGCCTTTAGAATATTGTGCCTGTTTTAAAATGTTTGAGCTTTTAAAATACGTTGTTAAAACATGAATCCATTTTTGTAATTGTATAAATACTCATAACTAATTTTGAATGCTACTGATTGTGTAACTGAATTTTTGTATCCAAAAATACATTCTTGAGTACTACTTTTCCTACCTTGAAAATCTATTTCATTTACTAAATATTGTTTTCTTTATGCTAACTTAACTTTAAAAGGAATGTTGCCAAGCTGTCTCTCCTCCCCCATCACAATTGTTAGTTTTTTTTGCTTTCTTTCTTCAATAAATGATAGCATTATGATCTTTAATAAATCTAGTGTTGTCTCTTACTCATGTCTGT